CCCGCCCCACTAGACCTCGGCGCGATTGGTCGCTGACCCCGCTAGACCCCACCCCAGAGGGCTGGGTCGTGCTCTCCTCAAACCCAAACACTACCACCGGTTCCGGGATCATGAAACTCCGCCCCTGAGTTTGGGCTCACTCTAGGATTGGACAAGATCTTGACAGCCACGCCCCCAGGCTGGCCACATCCTTTGGCGGCTCGCGCAACTCAGGCTCTGGAAACAAGATTGGTCACACCTTCGATACTGTCCCCTCCCTACTTGGAAGCTAACACCAGGATTGGCCCGGACTCCGCGAAACAGCAAGCCTGACCACGCCCCCCGAACCTGTGGCCTGTCAGGGGTAGATCCAGGCACGGCCTCGCCCCTTCATCCCTTATACAGTCTCAGATTGGTCAAGTCCCTTTTAGGTTATGCCTCCAATTCTAGCCACGCCCCCAAGTCAAGCGCCTGTGTACTTCATCCGGCCTAGGGCGTGGGACAGCCGCGGGGTGAACAGAGGCCACGTCCCGCTGAGCTTCTCGTATTGTCATTGGTCACTTTCCCGATAATCCCCGCCCCTGATCCTGTCCACGGCCCAAAACAGTAGCACGCTGCTCAGACTCCAGCTTGGTGACTGACCACAGGGCATGACCACTCGCTATGCAGATTCTGACACTGGGTGTGGCCACATCCCCGCCATGCCCCGCCCCCCAGTCATTGTTTCGTCATGTCTTGCTCCTATCAACTGGAGTCCCGCCCGTCCCAGTCTGAGCCCGGCCCCTCCCCTAGTAGATAGTCCCCGCCTCTAGTAGTCCCTAACCTAGGACTCCCTGAGCTGGGACTAGCGAAATCTGTCTGCACTGATCGCAGTCGTCCTCAGTTTCACCCTCTAGGAATCGGCCTGGGGATGCACGTGCTACTCTCTTCCTCCAGGCCGGTCCCCGGCGCGTGCGCGCGATCCATGTCCATGTCCGCGCCTATCAATAAAGTTGCTCACTTGTTGCCGGCCCGCTAGCCCGAAAGGTTGCGCGCGCAGCCCGAGAAGTCTCGCGATAGCCAGCCGCGGCTGCCCTTGCGCTTCCCGAGCTGGCGGGGTCCGTGGTGCGGGATCGAGATTGCGGGCTATGGCGCCGAAGGTTTTTCGTCAGTACTGGGATATCCCCGATGGCACCGATTGCCACCGCAAAGCCTACAGCACCACCAGTATTGCCAGCGTCGCTGGTGAGCGCCGGCCGGGCCCCGAGGGTGGAGGGGGTCTGAACAGCCTCCCTCCTCTGTCTCGCAGGCCTGACCGCCGCTGCCTACAGAGTCACACTCAATCCTCCGGGCACCTTCCTTGAAGGAGTGGCTAAGGTTGGACAATACACGTTCACTGCAGGTGAGCACGCTGGGCTGGGCATGGCTGGGCCCCGAGGCCCTTGCTCTTCCCGTCTACCCCGCAGCTGCTGTCGGGGCCGTGTTTGGCCTCACCACCTGCATCAGCGCCCATGTCCGCGAGAAGCCCGACGACCCCCTGAACTACTTCCTCGGTGGCTGCGCCGGAGGCCTGACTCTGGGAGCACGCAGTGAGTGGCCCCCTCCCCACCCCCACCCTCCTCAGCTAATTGTTTTTATTTTTATTTTTTGTAGAGACAGGATCTCACTGTGTTGTGCAGGCTGGTCTCAAACTCCTGGCCTCGAGCAGTCCTCACACCTCAGCCTCCCAGAGTGCTGGGATTATAGGCATGAGCCACTGTGTACAGAGATTCTGGGTCCCTTCTTCCAGCGCCTGCCTCGAAGTCCTCTCTGGAGAGAGCACAGATGTCCACGCGTGTTCCAGCACAAGGGGGGCATGCAACAGCTCAGGGTCACGTCCACTTCCGGAGCTGGGTGCCCGGGCCTCGGGCTCCCTGAGAAAGGGCGGACACACCCACCCCGCACCCAGAGGGGCAGGGGCCCTGACACCTGTCCAAGCCCTAATAGAGTCATTGTTAAACACTCTGGGTTCGAACCCCAGAACTTGATTCTTTCCTTGTTCTGTCCTCAGAGGACGGCAGCACCCAGGCCTCAGCTTTCCCACCTGGTAAATGGGAATAAGGGCCCCTCAGAGATGCCCCACAAAGAAAGACGATTCCACCTCCCTGCAGGCATCCCATCCACTCACGGGCATCGCATCCACTCGAGGGCACCGGCCTCTGTCTCTACTGCGGCCGGCAGGGGGCAGCGCCCACCACAGCACGGCCTGCTGGGCAGTGTGGACCCGGGCGGTCATCCCCAGGCCCCCAGCCCCGCGGTGACCACAGGCGTCAGATTCCATCCCTTCCTCCGCACTCCAGGCCTTGTCTGTCCCTCATCCCCCTTCCTTCCCATGCATCCTGCCCACCGCAGCCGGGAAGTGATGGCTTCTAGGAATGGGCAATACAGCCCCAAACCTCCAGCCAAGGACACCGAAGGCTGGACAGGAGGAAAGACTAGTCCACGTCCCCACGACGGTCACCCTCAGCCCTGCACCATGGCCGCTTCTGGGACTGGTTCCACGCAGGCCTCCGCCCCCTGCAAGCCCTTCCCCGGCCCTCCAGGCCCGTGTGCGGCCCAAACCCTGTACCAGATCTCTTAGCCCTCTTCCACGGATGCGCGCGCTGAGGCCCACCCTGGGTAGTGGAGCTTGAAATTTAAAGGCCGCACGCCCCTTCGCACCTCCCAGCCCCAGGTGCCTCCCTGTGTTCAAGGGAGCCGACGGCTCAGACCAGGAGCTGTGCTCGCCGCCCACCCAGCCCATTCCGGGCTAGCCGCCAGGGTTGGCGCAGGCCTGCCAGGCGCCCCCACCTCGCCTGCAGGACGGGCCCCCCAGAATGGAACACGAGGGGGTGGTCTCTTGCTGGGCTCCAGGGAACCCCAAAGCCGAGGCCCCCCGGCCCATAAACATTTACTAGGTTGTGGAGGGCTGACGTCACTCCCACCCCACACACAAGAGGGCCCCCGTCTGGAACATCGGTCCCAGCAGGCTCCCTGAGGGGCTGTGGGGGACCCTTCCTGAGTTTACCTTGAACTTCATGGAGCCCTTCCCAGCCCCAGGCAGTCAGGGCTGGAACTGAGGAGGGGCAGAGCCTCCCTGGGGAGCTAGGAGGGCTTCCTAGAGGAGGAGGCGGCACAGCAGAGAGGGCCCAAGGATGAAGAGGCTTTTCCATGTGTACCCAGCGGGAGGCTGGTCCAGGCAGAGCACACAGCAACAGCAGAGGCCTGCTGTGAGGGAGAGCAGTGGGCGATCAGGGGCCTCCTGGTCCAGGAGAGGTGCCTGGGGGCTGCAGGGCACACACTTGCTTCCCGAGAATCCATCCCTGGAGACACATCCCCAGCAGAGACAAGGCTCCAAGAACACCGGCCTGGCCCTGCGCCGTGGCTCAGGCCTGTAATCCCAGTACTTTGGGAGGCCGAGGCTGGGGGATCACTTGAGGTCAGGAGTTTCAGACCACCCTGGCCAACACAGTGAAACCCTGTCTCTACTATACAAAAATAAGCCAGGTGTGGTGGCAGGCACCTGTAATCCCAGCTACTTGGGAGGCTGAGGCATGAGAATCCCTTGAACCTGGGAGGTGGAGGTTGCAGTGAGCCGAGATCATGTCACTGTACTCCAGCCTGGGAGACAGTGAGCGAGACTTTGTATCAAAAATAAATAAATAAATAACGCTGGCCTGGGCTGGCGCTGACCCAGGCCCCGCCGCCGGGGGTCTCTAAGCTCTTGGG